TATAAGTGTTTAGATGTAACATATGTCCCTAAATTTATCACAGTTCTTTTTTCCTCCAGTATTAGAAGAAATCAGTGTTTATTTGTTAGCCCAATGAAGTGGTTAGCTTGCATTTAGGGACTATGTTTAATGAAATATACATATTTTAAAATACTAGAATCTCATTCAGCTTGATGAAAGGCATGTGGGAACTGACGTAAACCAGGAGCCTCCAACTCCCTTGGTATTCTTTGATCTGTTAGGATAAATAGCATACCACTTTTCCCTTTAGAATGCTACTAAAAGCCATGGATATAAATCAGTGGTATATTTTATAGTTCTGTAGTATATGTAAGATAAAATAAAAATGATTTTTAAAATGATGGTCCACTTTTGTGAACCCGGACTTTTAACTGTTTATCAGCATTCCAAATACTTCTGCCTAAAACATTAAAAAAAAACCCCTTTTGTTGCTTAATTTGTAAAATGCATTGTTTGATTTTCGTGTTTTTCCAAGAATTAATAATGTGGACCTGTTTCACTAGCCCGAGTAATCAAGAACTGATGAGGCAAAGTGTGGCATAGAGGAATGTTTATTTGACTGGTATCACTGGTCCTGGACTATACTGACCCAGCTCTGTCATTAACCCGTTCTGTGATTCTGGGAAAGTCACATTCTCATCTGTAAAAATGTGTAGTGGATTTATTTCCCTCTGGGAGAGAGGAAGCAAATTTGTAAAGAAAGTTGTTTTTAAAAACATTTTTATCTTGCTATATGAGTTATTCCTGAAAATTAATGGCTTCACTAGAAATGATGTATAATCATTTTTAAATTTTTGTATGTCTCATCTGTTGCAGGATGCTTTAATCTGGATCCCAATAGAGTTTTGGATGTCATTTTAGAAGTGTTTGAATGCAGGCCAGAACACGATGACTTCTTTATATCTTTGTTAGAATCTTACATGAGTATGTGTGAACCGCAAACACTGTGTCATATTCTTGGGTTCAAATTCAAGTTTTACCAGGTAAAGAAAAACGTGTATGTATGTATATTTAGAGATTGATTTCTTAATCTTGTTTATATAATTTAATTTGTTTTATTTGTAAATGATTGGTCTCATCTCAGGTGTTCTAGCAGAAGAGATAGATAAATGGATAGCTAACAATGCAATGTGATAAGTACTATATTGGTAGTATGAATGATGTGATGTGAAAGCCTAGAGGAAAGAATTATTAAGTTTTGCCTTGGGAGAGGTGGAGTCAGGGAAGACTTTATAGATGTGTCTTTTTTTAAACCTGGTCCTTGAAGGATGAATAGGAGTTCATTAAGGTTTTCTCTGCATGAGTAACGAACAATGTGAGAATCAAGATGTGGCAGTGTGAATATATAGAGATAGAAGGAATGGTTCATAGTCTGATGTGGCTGGGTTGTAAGATGGGAAAAGAAGGGACAGGAAATGAAATTGGGAAGGTATGTGTACTTCAGATTGTCACAGGCTTTGAATACTGTGTTAAGAGTTAGAATCTTATTTTTATTTATTTATTTTTTATTTTGAGATGGGATCTCACCCAGACTAGTCTCAGACTCCTGGTCCGAAGTGAACCTCCCACCTCAGCCTCCCAAGTAGCTGGGACTACAGTCGTGTGCCACTGTGCTTGGATCACGAATTTTGTTTTATAAACAATGGCTATTGGAATTTTTTAGGGATGTGAATAAATATTCAAGGCACATCTTACATCATTCCCTTAAGCCACTAAAATAGCGGTCAAGCTAATCTGTGTCTCTGATTATTTCTACTTCAATCCATCTTTCATATTATTGTTATTGTTGCTTTCTTAAAGAGACCTAACTGAGGCACTTCACTGGTCAAAAACCTTTACTTCTAGGATGAAATTCAAACTTCTAAATGTGGCAGAAATAGCACTTCACAATTTGGCACTGTTCTTTCCGGCCTTATCTTTATAGTTATTTTTTTCTTAAATCTAATATTCTAGTCATATTAAGTGACTAGCCATTTCTTGAACTTAGATATAGATATTGCTATGAACCTTTGTTCCTGTAGTTCCTTATAACTAAGAAACCATTCTTACCCAACCCTCTCACTTCTCCTTTCTTCATCTTGTGAACTCCTATTTATTCTTTAAGAGCAAATGCTGCTTGTTCTGTAAAGGCTTAGCTGACTCTTTACCCATGCAGAATTAGTCACTTCTTAATCTGTATTCTCATAAAACTTGACACATAACTTCTAACACCCATCAGATTATCTTAGAATAAACTGTATCTATCTCCTTTGCCAGACTGTAAACCATATAGGGCAGGTGAATAAACTGTATCTATCTCCTTTGCCAGATTGTAAACCATATAGGGAAGGTTCTATGTTTTACTAATTCCTATGGATTAATTTATTGCCTAGCCTATAGTAAATGCTCACTAATTGTAAACGAGTGATCTATGTTTTAGGAAGACAATTCTCTTGATAGCATGGAGGATTTTAATGTAATAAGGCCTCCATTTACCTTTTGGTATAGCTCTGCTAATTTGTTTACTTGCCTGGGATAGTCAGCTAGTCAGAAAGCATTCATTGAATGTTTATGATTATGCTGTTTGCTAGGCACTGAGGTTACTCTGGTGTAGAGGAGTGTCTGTTTCTATACTCTTGGAGTGTGAGGTCAGGATAATAAGATAATTCCTTTTAGTATTCTTAAATGATATAGTACCTACTGCCTTTGCTCATCTTGTATTTTCTATGATCTGGGATGCTCCAGCAGACAGAAGAGAAAGCAGACGACAGTTTAAAAGCATATAGCTTTTCAATACCAAACAAGAGACATGGTAGGGTTTTTGGGCAGGAGCATAATACCTTTGTTCAAAAATGAGCAGTGGCGGCTGGGTGCAGTGGCTCACGCCTGTAATCCCAGCACTTTGGGAGGCTGAGGCGGGCAGATCACCTGAGGTCAGGAGTTTGAGACCAGCCTGGCCAACATGGCGAAACCCTGCCTCTGCTAAAAATACAAAAAAAAATTAGCCAGGCGTGGTGGCGGGCACCTGTAATCCCCACTACTCGGGAGGCTGAGTCAGGAGAATCTCTTGAACCTGGGAGGTGGAGGTTGCTGTGAGCCGAGATCATGCCACTGCACTCCAGCCTAGGCAATAAGAGTAAAACTCCGTCTCAGAAAGTCCACTCTTGGTATTGGGAAAGAGAGATTCAAGCATTCTGTCAGATTTTAAGAGCCACCATGATTGCTCTGGGCTTGAGTACATGAAGCCAACTGCTTTAGTGACAGGTTGGCTGAAATTTAACTTGTGCATGATTAATTAAAATTTAAATTAGGGCTTTGGAGACTGTGGGTTTGAGAGCATATGACAGTGAATAATGATGACCTGCATAACATCAGGTTAGTTGAATGTGAGTTTTAGAATGAAAATCTTTTTGTATGAAAACATTCCTTATAAATAATGTAACTTTTCTGAGCTGAATTAAAATATACCCGGGGGGGTCAACAGTATTTGAATAATCTTTTTTTTTTTGTAGACAACGACCATTTTTCTTATATAAGAAATACTTACCCAATAAATACTTAATTTAGAAATAACTTGTTCTTGGAATGACTAACCCTCATATTGCTCTATGTAATACCATCCCTTTGTTTCTATTGTTAGAACTGTCTTATGGGCCAGGCGTGGTAGCTTACACCTGTAATTCCAGCATTTTTGGAGGGCGAGGCAGGTGGGTCACCTGAGGTTGGGAGTTTGAGAGCAGCCTGAACAACGTGGAAAAACCTTGTCTCTACTAAAAATACAAAATTAGCCGGGTGTGGTGGCGCATGCCTGTAATCCCAGCTACTCGGGAGGCTGAGGCAGGAGAATTGCTTGAACCCAGGAGGTGTGGAGGTAGCGGTGAGCCGAGATCATGCCATTGCACTCCAGCCTGGGCAACAAGAGCGAAACTCTGTCTCAAAAAAAAAAAAAAAGTCTTGTCATTGTGAGAATCTGCAGTTTTAAGGGCCACTGAGGGTAGGGGAAGAAATGTCAGATATTTTTGAAAAGTTTTGGCCTTGAAGGTAAAGTAAGGAAAGCTATGAAAATCAGGAACTGCTTAGGTGATGTAACCTTGAGAGTTGGCTCCCAAGCATATATGGTCAATCTGTGTATTGGTCCCTGGCCTAATTCCCCCATACCCCTTTCCCATCACTACCTGAAAATGTTCACAATCCTTTTCCCCAACTCATATGTTGACCAGCTGGGTCTTATTTGGATTAATAGGCTTCTTTTTTTTTCCCCTTAATGCTAGTATTATTCTATGATATCAACGACAGTGAGAGGTTGAGCATCCCAAATCCACAAAGCTCCGAAATCCAAAACTTTTTGAGCACTGAATGATGTTCAAAGGAGATGATTGGAGCATTTTGGATTTTGGGTTTTCAGATTTGGGATGCTCAACCAGTATGCAAATATTCCAAAATCTGAAAAAAAATTCCAAAATCTAAAACACTTCTGGTCCCAGGCATTTTAGATGAGGGATACTCAACTTGTACAGTAGAGGATTTGGGGACAGCATGAGAGACAGCACAAAGGACAGGAAGGGAGTACAAGAAAGTGTGAAGGTACCAGAAGACAAACTTGTCTGGAGTTGTCTTGTTACAGGAAAGGAAGAGGAGGTGATAGGTCTCATCCATATTGCCCTTTGATTTCTGGATTCAAAACACAGTAATAGTAGTAATGGTAGTACCATGGTTCAACCCTATTATACATACCCCAAATTCATTCATTTAAGAAATATAGATTGAGAATCTATATTTGTGCAAGGTAGTGTACTAGGTACTGAGGCTATATCTGTAAACAGAAATTCTTACTTTTTTGATGTTTAGATTCTGAGTAAATTATATGTTAGAAAACAATTAATGAGATGGGGAAAAATACAGAGCAAGATAAGATCAGGAGTGGTAGGTTGCAATTTTAACTGGAATAGTGAGAATACTCATTGAAAAGTTGAGATTTAAGCAAAGACATGAAGGATATGAGGATGTAAACTGTATAGATGTCTGAGGAAGAGCCTCTAGGCCAAGGGAACAGTCAATGCAATGGCTCTAAGGTGTGAGCATGCCTGATGTGTTGAAGAACAGTAAGGAGGTCAGTGTGGATGTATCAGAGTGATTGAGTAGAACAGTAGGAGATGAGGTCAGAGATGTGGGGGATGAGATCACAGAGCCAGTGCAAGGTTTTTGATTTTGATACTGAGTGAAGTCAGTGGAGGGTTTTGAGTAGGGTAGTGATGTGATCTAACTTAGCTTTACATTTTGTTTCTCTCTCATTTTATTGTGAACATTTTCAAATGTAGAAAAGAGTGAATAGTATAATGAATACTTATAACCCCATTACTTACAATTAAGTTTATTAACATGTTGCCATATTAAAAATATTAATTTATGTTACAAATATCATGAAAGCTTCTTCCTAAATACTATAGTTTACGGTTTTTAAAAGGAAGGGCATTTTCCTTTTTTTTCTTTTTTTGAATGGAGTTTCACTCCTGTTGCCCAGGCTGGAGCGCATGGCGCAATCTCGGCTCATCGCAACCTCTGCCTCCTGGGTTTAAGCGATTCTCCTGCCTCAGCCTCCTGAGTAGCTGGGATTACAGGTGGCTGCCACCACGCCTGTCTAATTTTGTATTTTTAGTAGAGGTGGGGTTTCTCCATGTTGGTCAGGCTGGTCCCGAATTCCCGACCTCAGGTGATCCTCCAGGATCAATTTCATAACATAATTAGATTACTGTCATATAATAAACCTAGACTGTATTCATATTTTCCAAATTGTCCCCAAAATGCATTTTACACCTGGTATGTTCACATGATGATCTAATCAAAGACCACATGTTGTATTTGATTGTCAAGATTCTTCGTCTCTTTTAATTTAGAATAGTTCCCCACCTTCTCCATTTTTTAATGGCGTTGACTTATTGATGAGACCATTCCTAGAAGACCTCATCTTTTGGATTTATCTAATTGCTTTTTCATCTTATTTGTTCTTTATTTCCTGTATTTGTTCTATACTTGGAGTTAGGTCTAAAGGCAAAATATTTAATGGCAAAAATACTTCATAGATTATGTAACATCTAATGTTCGACTGTCTTTAAATGGTTCAGTAAGTTTGTGATAGTCTGATTCCTCAGTTATACAATGGCATCCCCCCACCCCCCCACCACCTTTCCCTTCAATAACAAATTATCTGCAGGTTGATACTTTGGCAGCCTGGGAATATCCAGTTTCTCATCAACTTTACATTAAATGGTTTAGAATCCATGGATGACCTTTGCTTGAGCCACCTTTCCCTTTAGGGGTTCCAAATTGATGATTTACTAATTTTATCATGCCCTATATATTTATTAGCTGTCATTCTTCTAATAAAGAAGAGTTGTCCCTTACTAACTCAGGCTGTTTGCTTTCCTTGAAATACGGTTCCTACTGGAAAGGCAGGACAAATGATTAATATTTTCCCACTAATTACGAGCTATCAGAGTAAGGAGTTTCTTTAATAGCAGCCTCCAATGGTGACGTGAGTTGGGTGTGTACATGTGTGTCTGTGGTGAGAGAGAGAGAGAGAGAGAGAATGCATGTGTGTGTGTGGTTACTTAGATTTTCAATGGATCAGTCTGATTGTGTGTGGCAGCAGTGGATATTGATGAGATTCTGAATGTATTTGAAGGTAAACCAATAGTGTTTGCTGATGGATTGGATACAGGATGTGAGAAAGTAGAGTTAAGGACTATTCTGAAGTTTTTTGGACTGAGCAGTTAAAAAGATAGTGTTGTCACCAACTTAGGGAAAATTTCAGGTAGATTGGGTTTGGAGTGTTGGGAGGGAGAATTAGGAATTCACTTTGCGCATGTTAAGTTTGAGATGTCTCTTAGACATCCAAGTGTAGATAATCGACATATGGATCTGAAGGGGTGGGTTGCCCCTCCGCACCTGTGGGTGTTTTTCGTTAGGTGGAACGAGAGACTTGGAAAAGGAAGAGACACAGAGACAAAGTATAGAGAAAGAAAAAAAGGGGGCCCAGGGGACCGGCGTTCAGCATACGGAGGATCCATGCCGGCCTCTGAGTTCCCTTAGTATTTATTGATCATTATTGGGTGTTTCTCGGAGAGGGGGATGTGGCGGGATCATAGGATAATAGTGGAGAGAAGGTCAGCAGGTAAACACGTGAACAAAGGTCTCTGCATCATAAACAAGGTAAAGAATTAAGTATTGTGCTTTGGATATGTATACACATAAACATCTCAATGCCTTAAAGAGCAGTATTGCCACCCGCATGTCCCACCTCCAGCCCTAAGGCGGTTTTCCCCTATCTCAGTAGATGGAATATATGATCGGGTTTTACACCGAGACATTCCATTGCCCAGGGAGGAGCAGGAGACAGATGCCTTCCTCTTGTCTCAACTGCAACGAGGCGTTCCTTCCTCTTTTACTAATGCTCTTCAGCACAGACCCTTTACGGGTGTCGGACTGGGGGACGGTCAGGTCTTTCCCTTCCCACGAGGCCATATCTCAGGCTATCACGTGGAGAGAAACCTTGGACAATACCTGGCTTTCCTAGGCAGGGGTCCCTGCAGCCTTCCGCAGTGTTTTGTGTGCAGTGGTTTGTGTCCCTGGGTACTTGAGATTAGGGAGTGGTGATGACTCTTAACAAGCATGCTGCCTTCAAGCATTTGTTTAACAAAGCACACCTTGCACAGCCCTTAATCCATTTAACCCTGAGTTGACACAGCACATGTTTCAGGGAGCACAGGGTTGGGGGTAGGGTTACAGATTAACAGCATCTCAAGGCAGAAGAATTTTTCTTAGTACAGAACAAAATGGAGCCTCCTATGTCTACTTCTTTCTACACAGACGCAGTAACAATCTGATCTCTCTTTCTTTTCCCCACATGGATCTGAGTAAATAATTGGATATACGGACCTGGTGTTCAAGAGAATAGACCAGGCCAGAAATAGAAGTGTGGGCATCAAAAGCATGTAGATGCTATATAAATACATGACATTGGATGAAATCACTAAGGGTTGTATACAGAGAGGCAAGAGAAGAGAACCAAGGACTAAGGCTTGGGGCACTCCAGTGTTAAGGGTCTAGGAGAAGACGAGGAACCAGCAAATAAGGTAGATGAGGAACAACATGTAAAGTAGGAGGAAAAGAGAGAATGTGGCATTTTGGAAGCTAAATAGAGGAAGGAATGATTAACCATCAAATGCCTCTGATAGGTCATTTAAGGACTGAAAATTAACCATTGGAGGGAGGTCAAAACTAGCAGTTTTGGTGGAATTGGGTGATATTAAGAGATAATGGAAAGAGTAGAATTGGAGACAGTGACAATTGACAACTTTATCAAGCAGTTGCTACAAAGGGGTGCAGACCAAATGGGATGGTAGATGGCAAGGGAAGTGGGTTCGAGATTTTTTTAAGATGGGAGAGAGAACGCATTTGTATTCTGATGGGTATGACTGAGTGGAAAGTGGAGAGCTGGTGTTACAGGGGAGAGAGGTGAGAATTATTTGGAGCGGTGTTCTTGAGGATAGAGAAAATGGAGTTTGGTGCTTAAATGGGTGGATTAACTTGATATAGGAGGATAGAGAGTTTATCATAACAGGTATAAAGGCAATATATGTAGATATAGTTGGGTAGGTGTGATTGGGAGTTTGTAGAAGTCTAATTGATCTAATTTTCTTACTGAAGTAGAAAGCAAGGACATCAGCTGAGAGGATGAGAGAGGGAGGTATTGGAGGTTAGGAGAGAAGGTAGGGAAGTACAGTTATGTGCTGCACAATGATGTTTCGGTCAACAATGGACCACATATATGACGGTGGTTGCATAAGATTATAATGAAACAGGAACACGTAGCTGAAGAAGAGGCCCAAGAAAAGGAAACTACAGGAGAAGAACCCCCAAGAAAATTCACAGTAAAGGGTTTAGCAGAAGCTTTTCAGCAAGCTCCTTAAAAAGTTTGAAAACGTGGGCCAGGCACGGTAGCTCACGCCTGTAATACCAGCACTTTGGGAAGCCGAGGTGGGTGGATCACTTGAGGTCAGGAGTTCGAGACCAGCCTGGCCAACATGGAGAAACCCTGTCTCTACCCAAAAACGGAAAAATTAGCTGGGCTTGGTGGTGCAGACCTGTAATCCTGGCTACTAGGGTGGCTGAGGCAGGAGAATCACTTGAACGCGAGAGGTGGAGATTGCAGTGAGCCGAGATCGTGCCACTGCACTGCAGCCTGGGTGACAGAGCAAGACTCCATCTCAAAAAAAAAAAAAAAAGTTTGAAAACATGGACCCCAATGCTGACCAAGGTTTTTATTAATAGAGAGGAATGTACATGGCGCATTGTCTGCTTACAAGCGAATCTGTGATGAAACAAACAAACCAGGCAAACCATCGTGGCATGGACATATTTCTGAAAAGAGTGACACCTCCTCAAGAAGAGCCTCAGGTCCTTCAGGAGGTATTCCAGAAGAAGACATTGTCATCATAGATCTAAATGGAAACTTTTTTTTTTATATTTCTAGGAACCAAATGGCGAGACACCATCATCTTTATACAGAGTTGCAGCAGTACTTCTACAATTTAATCTTATTGATTTAGATGATCTTTATGTACATGTAAGTCAAGTGGGCTGCTAAGAATACTTGATTATTTTATGAAATTTTAATGTACCATTTTTAGCTTCTTCCGGCTGATAATTGCATTATGGATGAACACAAACGAGAAATTGCGGAAGCTAAGCAAATTGTTAGAAAGCTTACGATGGTTGTGTTGTCTTCTGAAAAAATGGATGAGCGAGAGAAAGAAAAGGAAAAAGAAGAGGAGAAAGTAGAGAAAGTATGTAATTCATTCTAGTAAAATTAACACTATGAGTATCTTAGTTTTGACTATTCATTTTTAGCCACCTGATAACCAAAAACTTGGCTTGTTGGAAGCCTTATTAAAGATTGGTGATTGGCAACATGCACAGAACATTATGGATCAGATGCCTCCATACTATGCAGCTTCACACAAGCTAATAGCCCTTGCTATTTGCAAGCTCATTCATATAACTATTGAGCCTCTCTACCGAAGGTATGTAACTTTATACTTTATTAATCATTGAGTGTTTATTTATTTATTTTACTTTTTAAAATAGAGTTGGAGTTCCTAAAGGTGCTAAAGGCTCACCTGTTAATGCTTTGCAAAACAAGAGAGCACCAAAACAAGCTGAGAGCTTTGAAGATTTGAGGAGAGACGTGTTCAATATGTTCTGTTACCTTGGTCCTCACCTTTCTCACGATCCCATTTTATTTGCAAAAGTGGTGCGCATAGGCAAGTCATTTATGAAGGAGGTAAGTAAGATTTTTCTTACAAACCTAAATTTGTATTTTATTAATTTCTTTTTTTAAATTGTAGTTTCAGTCTGATGGAAGCAAACAAGAAGATAAAGAAAAAACGGTAAGAGACTAGAAAAATCCAATAATGTGTCTTTACTGAAATAACTTTTCCTTCTTTCTTTTAGGAAGTTATCCTTAGCTGTTTGCTTAGCATTACTGACCAGGTACTACTTCCATCTCTTTCTTTGATGGACTGCAATGCTTGTATGTCTGAGGAACTATGGGGAATGTTTAAAACATTTCCATATCAGCATAGGTAAATACATATTATTTTCATGTTTTTAACTATTTCCTAATTCTTCATCTCATCGTTTTTTAAGATATCGTCTGTATGGCCAGTGGAAGAATGAAACTTATAACAGTCACCCACTTTTAGTAAAAGTTAAAGCTCAAACAATAGACAGAGCCAAATATATCATGAAGTAAGTTTTAATTTATTTTTCATATTAATCTAATGATCCGTGCCACCTTTTTCTTCCTCCGTAGGCGCCTAACCAAGGAAAATGTGAAGCCTTCTGGAAGACAAATTGGGAAGTTGAGCCACAGCAATCCAACCATTTTGTTTGATTATGTATGTTTTGAGGTTAATATTATTTTAAGGGATTTTTCTTTCTGAATGCCTTCTATTGTTTGTTGCTGTTTTCCAGATCTTGTCACAAATACAGAAGTATGATAACTTAATAACACCTGTAGTAGATTCATTGAAATACCTCACTTCACTGAATTATGATGTCTTGGCCTGTATCCTTTCAAGTGAAGTAATATGTAGATTTTAATGACTTAGTTTTTTCTTAATGTATGAAAGATTGTATCATTGAAGCTTTAGCTAATCCAGAAAAGGAAAGAATGAAACATGATGACACAACCATCTCAAGCTGGCTTCAGAGTAAGTATTTTTATTTTTCCAAAGATGAAATTAGTTGTTTTTACTCTTTTTTTATTTTATATAGGTCTGGCTAGTTTCTGTGGTGCAGTTTTTCGTAAATATCCAATTGATCTTGCTGGTCTTCTTCAGTATGTTGCCAATCAGCTAAAGGCGGGCAAAAGGTATTCATAGCAAATTATACATAATGAAATTCCTATAGACTGTTTCTTTTTTCTTTTTGAATAGTTTTGACCTGCTTATATTGAAAGAAGTGGTACAAAAAATGGCAGGAATAGAAATTACAGAGGAAATGACAATGGAGCAACTAGAGGCTATGACTGGTGGAGAGCAGCTAAAAGCTGAGGTAAGAATTGCTATTTTTGTTCATCAACTTTTACACTGGTAAATTTGTGTCTTCCCTTGTGCAGGGTGGTTATTTTGGTCAGATCAGAAACACTAAAAAATCCTCTCAGAGATTAAAGGATGCTCTATTGGACCATGATCTTGCCCTTCCTCTCTGTCTGCTTATGGCTCAGCAGAGAAATGGGGTAATCTTTCAGGAAGGTGGAGAGAAACATTTGAAACTTGTGGGAAAGCTCTATGACCAGGCAAGTTAAAGTGGCTTTTATGTTTATGTACATATGTTGATTTTGTCTTATTTTTTAAATTTAGTGTCATGATACCCTGGTGCAGTTTGGTGGGTTTTTAGCATCTAATCTGAGCACAGAAGATTATATAAAGCGAGTGCCTTCAATTGATGTACTCTGTAATGAATTTCATACACCCCATGATGCAGCATTTTTCCTGTCTAGGCCAATGTATGCCCATCATATTTCGGTAAGTACAAGTGTCTTTGCTGCCGCTCAAGATGTATGTATGTATTTTTACTTTTTATCTACAGTCAAAGTATGATGAACTTAAAAAATCAGAAAAGGGAAGTAAACAGCAACATAAAGTTCATAAGTACATTACATCATGTGAGATGGTGATGGCGCCTGTCCATGAAGCAGTGGTCTCCTTACATGTTTCCAAAGTCTGGGATGACATCAGCCCTCAATTCTATGCTACATTCTGGTCATTGACAATGTATGACCTTGCAGTTCCACACACCAGCTATGAACGAGAAGTCAATAAACTTAAAGTCCAGATGAAAGCAATTGATGACAATCAGGAAATGGTAGGTTTTTGTTCTAGTAGTTCAAGTGCAATGTTAGAAAAGTGTCTAATTGAATTCTTTGTAGCCCCCAAATAAAAAGAAAAAAGAGAAGGAGCGCTGTACTGCCCTTCAGGACAAGCTTCTTGAAGAAGAAAAGAAACAGATGGAACATGTACAGAGAGTTCTACAGAGATTGAAACTGGAAAAGGACAACTGGCTTTTAGCAAGTAAGTTGTTGGAATTGTTAGGTTCCTGATGCTACCACTTAATATATTCTTCCTTTATTTTTAGAATCTACCAAAAATGAGACCATCACAAAATTTCTACAGCTGTGTATATTTCCTCGATGTATTTTTTCAGCAATTGATGCTGTTTACTGTGCTCGTTTTGTTGAATTGGTACATCAACAGAAAACTCCAAATTTTTCCACACTTCTTTGCTATGATCGAGTAAGTTTTTATTGCAACCTTTAAAAAGTTCTGTTTATATTTTTTAAACATTTTTCTCCTGTAGGTTTTCTCTGACATAATTTACACAGTTGCAAGCTGTACTGAAAATGAAGCCAGTCGATACGGAAGGTTTCTTTGCTGCATGTTAGAGACTGTGACCAGGTGGCATAGTGATAGAGCCACATATGAAAAGGTATGACTAATAAAAACCCTTATATTTTACCCTTCTTTAAAAGTGACAAACATTGTTTCCTTAGGAATGTGGAAACTATCCAGGATTCCTTACCATATTACGGGCAACTGGATTTGATGGTGGAAATAAGGCTGATCAATTAGACTATGAAAATTTTCGACATGTTGTACATAAATGGCATTACAAACTAACCAAGGTAAAAAAAAAATTGGATTTTTCAAAGGCAAATATAATAATGGATCTGAAAATGTTTGTTGTAGGCATCGGTACATTGCCTTGAAACAGGCGAATATACTCACATCAGGAATATCTTGATTGTGCTAACAAAAATACTTCCTTGGTACCCAAAAGTTTTGAATCTGGGTCAAGCTTTGGAAAGAAGAGTACACAAAATCTGCCAAGAAGAAAAAGAGAAGAGGCCAGATCTATATGCATTGGCTATGGGGTAACAAAATTATATTTTAATGTGATTTACAAAAGGATTCTGAAGACTTTAAAATGTTTTACAGTGTTGAAGTTTATCTTCTGCCTTCAGGAGATTATGGGAGATTATGCGATCATGTTTCCACAGGCTGGTGAGAGTTACCACTTCTGATTATCAACTTCCTTGTATATTTAAACACTTTGTGCGACTTTCAGCTACTCTGGGCAGTTGAAAAGTAGAAAGTCATACATGATACCTGAAAATGAGTTTCATCACAAAGACCCCCCTCCGAGGAATGCAGTTGCCAGTGTGCAAAATGGGCCTGGTGGTGGGCCTTCTTCATCATCAATAGGAAGTGCATCTAAATCGGATGAAAGCAGTACTGAGGAGACTGGTATGCTTATTTGTAGAAACTTATAAGTAATAGCTTGTTAAATAAAACCTTACTTTTATTTCAGATAAATCAAGGGAGAGATCTCAGTGTGGTGTGAAAGCTGTTAATAAAGCTTCTAGTACCACACCTAAAGGGAATTCAAGCAATGGAAATAGTGGCTCTAACAGGTAGGAACACTGTGCCATGTGTCATAATTCTATTGTGTTAAAATCCCATGTTTTTATTCTTAAGCAACAAAGCTGTTAAAGAAAATGACAAAGAAAAAGGGAAAGAGAAAGAAAAAGAGAAAAAAGAAAAGACTCCAGCTACTACTCCAGAGGCCAGGGTACTTGGTAAAGATGGTAAAGAAAAACCAAAGGAAGAGCGGCCAAATAAAGATGAAAAAGCAAGAGAGACCAAGGAAAGAACGCCGAAGTCTGACAAAGAGAAAGAAAAATTCAAGAAGGAAGAAAAAGCTAAAGATGAGAAATTTAAGACCACTGTCCCCAACGCAGAATCAAAATCAACTCAAGAAAGGGAAAGAGAGAAGGAGCCATCCAGAGAAAGAGATATAGCAAAGGAAATGAAATCAAAGGAAAATGTTAAAGGAGGAGAAAAAACACCAGTTTCTGGGTCCTTGAAATCACCTGTTCCCAGATCAGATATTCCAGAGCCTGAAAGGGGCAAGTTTACCTTTCTTTATACGTTCTTACGTCTTATTCTGACTATTTCTTTTTGTCTTAACAGAACAAAAACGCCGCAAAATTGATACTCACCCTTCTCCATCACATTCCTCCACAGTAAAGGTTAGTATAGCCTGAGGAAGGCAGCGTCCATGATCCTCACAAGAAGTAGCTGGTTTATTTCCAGGTTACAGCCATACTTCCCAAAGTTCCTCTGGGTTCTGAGAACTATGCCAGCTCACCTGTCATCTCCATTCATTTTCTACAGGACAGTCTCATCGAACTCAAGGAATCTTCAGCAAAGGTTTGAGTCTTTTAAAATCATCATGCCTAAGTTAATCTTTAGTAATATTGCCTTAATTTAACAGCTCTACATTAATCATACTCCTCCACCACTGTCCAAGAGTAAGGAGAGAGAAATGGACAAGAAAGATTTGGACAAGTCAAGGGAAAGATCCAGAGAAAGAGAGAAAAAAGATGAAAAGGACAGGAAAGAGCGGAAAAGGGTTTGTAAAATTTTTTTTAAACTAGTTTGGAATGGTCAATGTAGTTCACAATTCTTGGTTCTAGGATCACTCAAACAACGACCGTGAAGTGCCACCGGACTTAACCAAGAGACGTAAAGAGGAGAATGGAACAAGTAGGTAGACTTATTCATATCTTTGAAGATATAAGGCTTTCATGATTTTCTTTTGTAATTTTAGTGGGGGTTTCAAAACATAAAAGTGAAAGTCCTTGTGAATCTCCTTATCCAAATGAGAAAGACAAGGAAAAAAATAAGTCAAAATCTTCAGGCAAAGAAAAAGGCAGTGATTCATTTAAATCTGAGAAGATGGATAAAATCTCCTCCGGTGGCAAAAAGGTAAATTAGGAAAATAAAGGAATAATATGCTTCCTTCCCCAGCTAATTCTACTATTTCTTATAGGAGTCCAGGCATGATAAAGAAAAGATAGAAAAGAAAGAGAAACGGGACAGTTCAGGAGGAAAGGAAGAGAAGAAACAATATCCTTTTCATTTTGATGTTTTCAGTTAGTCAAAAGTTGTTTTCCCTTAATTTGTCATCTACTCATAAGTCCTCGGACAAGCACAGATAATGAAGACTTTCCATCAAGGTGAGTGTTCTCTCACCACCTTTTCACTTAATCTCTATCAATATAATCACTTTGTTTCTTTCAGGTGAGATCGGACTGGAACTGTTCGGCTGCGACCAGAAATTTATTTTCCTGAGTAAATTGCCGAGAATTAAGAATGAAGAGGGCCATTTGCATCTCCTTAAATTATTCAGTTACCTGCTTTATTGCTCCATGTGGAAAACTTAAAATTGTTAAGTTGTGCATTACTGTATTTTAACTTGTTGCTTAGTTTCTACATGTTTATTTTCAGTAATGGCTGAAAGTGTTAACTGTTCCATACTTTTAGCACAATGTGCTGCATAAGGTTACCTGTGTACAGAGTTTTACTTTAGATTAACTAAATATTGCCTGGGTTCAGTTTTTATTTCCATTCTGAAATGCTTCCTTTTTATTGTTTGAAACTGAAAATAAACAATTGTTGAACCCTTTTGATTTTACCTCATTTTAAAACTGTTTTAATTTATTATTTGGCTTGTTCTTAATATTAGTCACTAAAAGCAGTGGGAGCATTGTCTTATGAAATGCTTAGGAATCATTTTATATAGTACATGTACAACATTAAACGTGTTTAAAAAAGAAAAAGGTACCAGCGATCACTTGTCCCTTGCCATTTTTTCTTGTAATTATGTTAGACAAATCTTGGCGGCGGGGGGATCAAAACATAATTGTTTTAATTCTACAGCTGTAGGAGCTTTGTATTGCTGAACTTTCATCTGGAAAAGTTTCACAGTGACATTTTTAAAAGAGAATTTTTTTATCTGCCGAATTCTACCAGTGTAACCTTTTTTCTAAATAAACAATAGTTTTCTCAAATGGTTGTATATTATTGTGTATATTGTTGCTTA